ATAAGTCAGTCTGGAAGTTCACAGGTGTGCCCATCCTGCCTTGGCTGCTGAAGTCCAGGTGTCTAGGGCTGACTGATGCCCATTATGCCTCCCCTCCCCCATCTTTGTCACAGGATTTGACGCACCAGCTCTCCAAATGACCCTGGCCCTCCCATTTGCTGTTCAGCCCAAGTGCGGAGATTGGCTATGAACCCTGTAAACAGGCCTCTGACCCCCAGAGGCTGATGGCTGGCCAAGGAAAGCTGAGCTGCTGACGCAGACTGGGAAGCAAGAGCCCACTTCCAGCAGCCCAGGCTAGCTGTGTCCAAATCCATGACTGGGGAGGGGTTAGAGCCTTGAGGGACAAAATTATTCTACCTACCTAGGGAGACTGCACTGGCCCAACAGCTGGGCCCCATCTCATGGGCCCGCTTCTTCGCCAGGAGAGAAGCCACTCCGGGGTAGGTACTGCCCCACCCAAACCCAGCCATCTGGAGTGACCCAGCCCTGGTTCCCAGGTGTGTGGATGTGAATTGTCCCACCCAACCCACTCTACAGTGAGCAAACGGAAGCCCTCTGGGAGAGTGGTCACAGCCTCCCCTGTACCTCTGAACAGCCTGCCAGGCTCCCTACTCTTAGGCTTCCACTGTCCACCAGGGAAAGCCCTGAGCTGGGAGTTGGGGAGCCCCCAGGCATTGCCCCTGCCCAGGACACAATTCTCTTTTGGGATCAGGGAAGGCTGTGAGGGCTTTCTAGGTCTCAAGATCAGGAGCTTGAAGATGCAGCCTGGGAAGTGGGAAGGTGAGACCAGGACATAGGCCAGCCTAAAGCAAGAGTCCTGGGCCTGAAGGCTCCTGGGAAGGTGGTGGGGAGGGAGCATGTGTCGGTGGCCTCAGGGCAGCAGCTGCCTGGTGAATGTTCATGGACTGGATGCTCTGGGAAGCGGGTTGGGTGGTGAGCTTCTCTCTTCCCCTCTGAAGACGTCACTGGAGTCTGGGGGTGGAGCTGCCTGGTCTATAAATCCTGGGGCCATCAGGCTAGGGTCCTGCAGCTGCCTGAAGGAGCCATCTCATCCACAGCTCTTCCTTGGTGAGTGGGGAGCCTTCCCTAAGGGCTAGGACAGTCTCCTTGAATGCTGTACCCTGTCCATTAGAGCAGCCATGGCCAGCTCCAGGCGAGGCCTCCTGCTCCTGCTGCTGCTGACTGCCCACCTTGGACCCTCAGAGGCTCAGCACTGGTCCCATGGCTGGTACCCTGGAGGAAAGCGAGCCCTCAGCTCAGCCCAGGATCCCCAGAATGCCCTTAGGCCCCCAGGTGGGTGTCTCCCAGCCTCATGGGGAGGAAGAGGTAGGGAGGACAGCATCAGTTCCCTTCTAAGGAAGGGCCCTGGACACTGCAGCAGGCAGCCCAGTCCAGACTGCCCATGGCCTCCCAAGTGATGCCCTGGCTCCCCTGGACGACAGCATGCCCTGGGAGGGCAGGACCACGGCCCAGTGGTCCCTTCACAGGAAGCGACACCTGGCACGGACACTGCTGGTGAGTAGGGTGAGAGGTCCCCAGCATCAAGACTGAGACATGACCGCCACCTCTCCCTCCGCAGACCGCAGCCCGAGAGCCCCGCCCCGCCCCGCCATCCTCCAATAAAGTGTGAGGTTCTCCGAAGCTGTTGCGTCGAGTTCTGTCCTTCGTCCCCT